CTGACCAGGGTGTAAGTGTGTGAATATCAGGAAGATGACTGAACGTCTTTGGGACTCCGTTTCCTCATTGTAAAATGGAGGTTAATACCAGCCTTCTTCTACTCCCCAAACGCACGTGTTTGTCCCGGCCAGAGGGCCCAATTGTTGGCTGTTCACGCGTCAGTTACCCCCACAGGACGGGTCAGCCAATTAAAGGCGAACCAGGCCCGGTCCATCTCCTGACGCCTTTTCTCATCCCAGGGCTGGACAGGCAGCTGGCCTGGGCCCGGCTCTGCCTTGTCACGTGCGGGGGCCGGCCCGTTTGCTTGTCTGTGTGTAGGAGCGTGAGGTCACGCTGGGTGCTCCCGCCCCGCCGGGGCCTTTAGTGTCCTGGTCCCTAAACGCCAGGCCGCTCCACCGGGGGAGAAGGCGCGAACCCCAGCCGAGCCCAACGGCTGTTGTCGGTTGCCGGGCCACCTGTTGCTGCAGTTCTGATTGGTTCCTTCCCCCGACAACGCGGCGGCTGTAACCAATCGACAGCGAGGCCGGTCGCGAGGCCCCAGTCCCGCCCTGCAGGAGCCAGCCGCGCGCTCGCTCGCAGGAGGGTGGGTAGTTTGCCCAGCGTAGGGGGGCTGGGCCCATAAAAGAGGAAGTGCACTTAAGACACGGCCCCGCTGGACGCTGTTAGAAACCGTCCTGGCTGGGAAGGCAAGAGGTGTGTGACTGGACAAGACTTGTTTCTGGCGGTCAGTCTTGCCATCCTCACAGAGGTTGGCGGCCCGAGAGAGTGTGAGGCAGAGGCGGGGAGTGGCAAGGGAGTGACCATCTCGGGGAACGAAGGAGTAAACGCGGTGATGGGACGCACGGAAACGGGAGTGGAGAAAGTCATGGAGAGAACCCTAGGCGGGGCGGTCCCCGCGGAAAGGCGGCTGCTCCAGGGTCTCCGCACCCAAGTAGGAGCTGGCAGGCCCGGCCCCGCCCCGCAGGCCCCACCCCGGGCCCCGCCCCCGAGGCTTAAGCCGCGCCGCCGCCTGCGCGGAGCCCCACTGCGAAGCCCAGCTGCGCGCGCCTTGGGATTGACTGTCCACGCTCGCCCGGCTCGTCCGACGCGCCCTCCGCCAGCCGACAGACACAGCCGCACGCACTGCCGTGTTCTCCCTGCGGCTCGGTGAGCCTGGCCCCAGCCCTGCGCCCTTTGCGTTTCTAAACTCTCTGCCTTTGCTCACCCACAGGACACATAGTATGACCATTAGGTGTTTCGTCTCCCACCCATTTTCTATGGAAAACCAAGGGGATCGGGCCATGATAGCCACTGGCAGCTTTGAAGAACGGGACACCTTTAGAGAAGCTTGATCTTGGAGGCCTCACCGTGAGACCTTACAAAGCCGGGTAAGAGTCCAGTCCAAGGAAGAGGTCTCTTGTGAACCTCTGTGCACTTGTCTTTGGGCAGCAGCTGGGTCTTATTCTTCTCTGGCCTTCACAACATCCTGCAACCCAGCTCAAGGTCAGGAATGTGACAGACTCATGTCATCATATCTCTGATGCCCAGAGAAGGGATACCATTTGCCTGAGCCTTCTCAGTACTGTTTAATCAGCCTGTGAGAACTTTCCTTGTGAAAGGCCCTGTCTGTGCCTGGGGCTGATAAAACAGCAAGAACGAACTGAGGAGCTGGGCAGCAGTGCAAAGCAAATACTACCAGCTTTGGTGCCTGTAAGTGTGGCTCTTACTCATCTCACATGGAATGGCTAATGGGGCTTTTCTCCTCTTGGCTTAGATTCCGGCAGAGTTCCTCTATCTCGTCTTGTTGCTGATTAAAGGTGCCCCTGTCTCCAGTTTTTCTCCATCTCCTGGGACGTAGCAGGAAATCAGCATCATGGTTGGGTTCAAGGCCACAGATGTGCCCCCTACTGCCACTGTGAAGTTTCTTGGGGCTGGCACAGCTGCCTGCATCGCAGATCTCATCACCTTTCCTCTGGATACTGCTAAAGTCCGGTTACAGGTGAGGGGATGAAGCCTGGGAGTCTTGATGGTATCCCTGTAGCTACCCTGTCTTGGCCTTGCAGATCCAAGGAGAAAGTCAGGGGCCAGTGCGCGCTACAGCCAGCGCCCAGTACCGCGGTGTGATGGGCACCATTCTGACCATGGTGCGTACTGAGGGCCCCCGAAGCCTCTACAATGGGCTGGTTGCCGGCCTGCAGCGCCAAATGAGCTTTGCCTCTGTCCGCATCGGCCTGTATGATTCTGTCAAACAGTTCTACACCAAGGGCTCTGAGCGTGAGTATGGAGCAAGGGTGTAGGCCCCTTGGCGCTGGCCACTGACCCCATGGCTCGCCCACAGATGCCAGCATTGGGAGCCGCCTCCTAGCAGGCAGCACCACAGGTGCCCTGGCTGTGGCTGTGGCCCAGCCCACGGATGTGGTAAAGGTCCGATTCCAAGCTCAGGCCCGGGCTGGAGGTGGTCGGAGATACCAAAGCACCGTCAATGCCTACAAGACCATTGCCCGAGAGGAAGGGTTCCGGGGCCTCTGGAAAGGTGTGTACCAGTTGTTTTCCCTTCCCCTTTTCTGGTCTCACCCAGGATCTTCCTCCTCCTACAGGGACCTCTCCCAATGTTGCTCGTAATGCCATTGTCAACTGTGCTGAGCTGGTGACCTATGACCTCATCAAGGATGCCCTCCTGAAAGCCAACCTCATGACAGGTGAGTCATGAGGTAGACGGTGCTGGGTCTCATCTTGACTGCCTTGCCTGCTCCTCCTTGGCAGATGACCTCCCTTGCCACTTCACTTCTGCCTTTGGGGCAGGCTTCTGCACCACTGTCATCGCCTCCCCTGTAGACGTGGTCAAGACGAGATACATGAACTCTGCCCTGGGCCAGTACAGTAGCGCTGGCCACTGTGCCCTTACCATGCTCCAGAAGGAGGGGCCCCGAGCCTTCTACAAAGGGTGAGCCTCTGGTCCTCCCCACCCAGTTCAGGTGCCCCCATGACCTGTGATTTTTCTCCTCTAGGTTCATGCCCTCCTTTCTCCGCTTGGGTTCCTGGAACGTGGTGATGTTCGTCACCTATGAGCAGCTGAAACGAGCCCTCATGGCTGCCTGCACTTCCCGAGAGGCTCCCTTCTGAGCCTCTCCTGCTGCTGACCTGATCACCTCTGGCTTTGTCTCTAGCCGGGCCATGCTTTCCTTTTCTTCCTTCTTTCTCTTCCCTCCTTCCCTTCTCTCCTTCCCTCTTTCCCCACCTCTTCCTTCCGCTCCTTTACCTACCACCTTCCCTCTTTCTACATTCTCATCTACTCATTGTCTCAGTGCTGGTGGAGTTGACATTTGACAGTGTGGGAGGCCTCGTACCAGCCAGGATCCCAAGCGTCCCGTCCCTTGGAAAGTTCAGCCAGAATCTTCGTCCTGCCCCCGACAGCCCAGCCTAGCCCACTTGTCATCCATAAAGCAAGCTCAACCTTGGCGTCTCCTCCCTCTCTTGTAGCTCTTACCAG